TTTTGAGACATGGTCTCGCTCTGTCACCCAGGCTGGAGTGCAGTGGGACGATCTTGGCTCACTGCAGCCTCAACTTCCCAGGCTCAAGTGATACAGGCATGCACCACCACACCTGGTTAATTGTTGTATTTTTGGTAGAGACAGTGTTTCTCCTTCTCTTTTTTTTTTTTTTTAGACAGAGTCTCGCTCTGTCACCCAGGCTGGACTGCTGTGGCGCAATCTTGGCTCACTGCACCCTCCGCCTCCTGGATTCAAGCAATTCTCCTGCCTCAGCCTCCTGAGTAGCTGGGATTACAGGCACGTGCCACCATGCCTGGCTAATTTTTGTATTTTTAGTAGAGACGGGGTTTCACCATGTTGGTCAGGCTGGTCTCAAACTCCTGACCTCGTGATCCATCCGCCTCAGCCTCCCAAAGTGCTGGGATTACAGGCGTGAGCCACTGCACCCGGCCGAGACAGTGTTTCTCTATGTTGCCCAGGCTGGTCTTGAAATCCTAAACTCAAGTGATCCTCCTGCCTCGGCCTCTCAAAGTGCTGAAATTACAGGCATGAGCCACCGTGCCTGGCCTATCTTTGTAACTTTTGTGTTTAGGTCCACAGAAAGTTTTGAGCAAAGAACTACCATGATCTGACTTATGCAGATGCTTCTGGCATCACTCTGCTGTGCTGAGCCTGTGGCAGGCCCGAAGGCAGACTTCAGGACGCCTGTCGGGGACCTTTCCACCCATCCGGGCTTGGACCAGCTTGGGCAGAGTACAGTTGGGAGTAGAGGCCACATTCTGGAAATGTTTATCAGCGAGTTTTCTGGTGTTAAGTCCTTCCTCCCTCCTTGCTGAATAATAATCAACTTTATGAAGTTATTTCCTTTCTCTGAAGATTGAAGTGCTTGCGGCTTCACATGAGGCCACGTGTATGTACAGAATTGTCTTGAGCCTGGAGCAATGTTTGCTATGTATTTTAACTTTTCACTGTTTTAAAGGAAATAGCTGGTTTTACGTTTTAATCCACAGATTGTCATTCTTCAGGGATGGCAGCCCTAAACACAGCATGGCAACTCATCTACTCACTCATGAAAGATTAAAAAATGGAAACCAACGTATTTCATCTTATGCTCTGCGTCACTTCTGCTCGGACTCATAAATCCACGTCTCTTTGCTTTGGCCACTTCAACTCATATCCAAGCCTTCCTTTAATTCATGATTTATTGCTGTAAGTTGCCTCTTTTGCCAGATTTATAAACTCCAATAAATTCATTTTTTTTTTTTTTTTGGAGAGGATGATGTCAGGTCATAGGATGATATATATAATCAGTGAGCAGGCAGAATGAGGAGACAGTTGAAAGTTCTCTACAACAGAAGCCAAGAAGGAAGCCGTCTATCTTGTGGCGATCATGTATAAGCTGGCCTCCTGCTGTTTGCTTTTCATAGGATTCTTAAATCCTCTCTTATCTCTTCCTCTCCTTGACTCCAGGGAAATATCCTTTCAACTCTCAGGTAAGATTTTTTTTTTCCCCTTATGTTAGTCTCCCAATTCTAAGTATCTGTTTTTACTCTGTAGCACCTCATGAAGACGCGCGCTTAACTCCGGAGGAGCTAGAAAGAGCTTCCCTTCTACAGATACTGCCAGAGATGCTGGGTGCAGAAAGAGGGGATATTCTCAGGAAAGCAGGTAAAATGCTTCTCATGTTTATAGCGTGTCTGTCTGATGAACTGGCTTCAAAACTGTTTTTCAGACTCAAGTACCAACATTTTTAACCCAAGAGGAAATTTGAGAAAGGTAAGTGACTCTATTTATGAGTTAGGTTTAAATTTGTTGTTGTTGTTCGTTTGGATTGTTTTAGTTTCAGGATTTCTCTGGACAAGATCCTAACATTTTACTGAGTCATCTTTTGGCCAGAATCTGGAAACCATACAAGAAACGTGAGACTCCTGATTGCTTCTGGAAATACTGTGTCTGAAGTGAAATAAGCATCTGTTAGTCAGCTCAGAAACACCCATCTTAGAATATGAAAAATAACACAATGCTTGATTTGAAAACAGTGTGGAGAAAAACTAGGCAAACTACACCCTGTTCATTGTTACCTGGAAAATAAATCCTCTATGTTTTGCACATATCATGAGTGGTTATTTTCCCTATAAACATG